CTCTAGTTCCCTCCCCCTTCCCTCCTCCCTAGCCGGACAGGGGCCTCTCGGCTGGGCTCTACTTCCGGCTCCGCCCACCCACGCCCCCAGTTTTTATTGGAAGACGCAAGCTGCCAATCATGTTCATGCCCGCCTTTCCACTACTATTGGTGAAATCGACAGTCTGTTTGATAAACCGGCCGTCTGTTGGTCAATGCTGCTCGGCGGTTGCTGGGGACCGCCTACGGGCTCTGCCATAGGCGGTGCAGGCGGACGGGGCGCGGCGGGGGACACGGCGGCCGCCGCGGGGCTCGATCGGGCAACGGCGGCGACGGCGGCAGCGACGGATCCTCCTCCTCCCTTATTCCCTTGCTCCTCTTTCTTCCTTTTCTTTTCCTTTCCGGCCGGGCCTCGTCCACTTTCCCTAACGGCGGCCTCGATCCTACGGTACCAAGGAGCTAGGGAGGCCGAGGGTGGGCCCGACCGTTGGTGCGGGCTCTGGGCCCGGGGCCTTCCGTCCAGAAGCTGGAACCGGGGGCGGGGCTGGGGCACAGTTGTCGGAGGGAGGAAGAGGGAGGAGACGGGAAGCTTGACAGCGGCCGCCTCCGCCAGGCGCCTGCCGCCGCCTCCCTTGAGACTGCCGCCAAGTCGGCTGTCGAGTTCCCGGGCCCACAGCTGGCACCTGGGACTCGGCCTTGCCCAGCTAGCGGGGTCGGGACGGCTGGGCGCCGGCGTGCTGGGCTTGGCGCCGGAGGAGAGAGCCCAGACGCCGGGAACGTCCCGGGCCCCGCCTCTCCCCCGCCCCCGCCCGAACCCCCGGGCCTGGGGAGCTGGAGGAGGTGCCAAGCGGGCGGACCACCGAGGAGGACCTGGGAGGGGAAGTGTTAGGGTAAACGTTGGGATCGGGTTTGTAGTTACCTATAAAGTGATTTTAGAAACACCTGCGTGGTGGCAGTTGTTGACGTTCTTGTTCATCTTTTCAGTCACCCTCCTTCCGTCCCCCATTTTTTCCTTCCATTTGTTTTTCGTGTTTTACAGTAAAGGCATGACTTCCTGGCACCACAGGGAAAATCGGGTGCAAGCCCAGAAACTATTTCCCCACCACCACTTGTTGAAAAACTGATTTGAAGGCATCTCCGGGGTTGAACAAACGGA